CCACCGAAATTCAAAGTAATCCTCCGCGGTACCCCAGAGAAATCTTGTCAACGTGCCGAGGTCCAGCAGCCTGCAAGACAGAGCAGACAGGTTAGCTAAAGGTGCCAACGTCCAGGGCAAGCGTGCAGGCCCCAAGCCCCGCGCGCCCTGCCCCCAGCGGCGACGCCAGGGCAGCCGCACTGCGGCGCGCGCCCCTCACCCCTCCCAGCCCTGGTGCCTGGCGGATGTCGGGCCTGCAGGGCCGCGTCGGGCCCGCTTCCACTCACCGTGATCTAGTGCTCGTGCCCGCGTCCGTGCGCCGGCGGCCAAGGTGCCTGGCCGGGCCCCGACGAGGCGCGGGAGGGCAGGCTCCCCTAGGCTCTGACGGACACTCGGGGGCCACAGCGACCGATGCCGGTACTCCAGGTGCCTGTGGTACTGTCTGCAACGAGAAGTGATGGGGCGATGACAGTCGCGAGCGGGCACCAGGGGGCAAGGCTGAGGAGCGCTGAGTCGCCAGACCCAGAGAGCCACCCACCTGGAGGGACGTGCCGCCACCCGCGCCGCCGGAGCTCCGGCTCCAGCCCGGATTCCACCTGTTTTGGTCTCGCTCGGGGAAGCTGCGCGGCGGGCGGGGGCGATCTGACGTCATGAGGGGCGGGCCTCGGGGGCGGGGCGCGCGCGCTTCCGGCCCGAGCCGGAAGCTCCGACTGCGGCGGCATCCGGGACGGCGGGCGGGCTGGCCACCACGGGACAGGAAGGTGAGATCCGGGACCTCAGCTTTGCAAGCAGGCTCCGCCGGCGACCGCTGACGGGCGCTGGGCTCGCGGCGCTGCAAGGCGGCGAGGCCCGGGCCTGGCGCCGCCTGCGCAGCCTTGGTCGCGGCGTGCCGGCGCTGCAGCGCGGCAGGGGGCGGGGCCGGCCGCCCGGAGGCCCAAGTGGCGGGGACGCCTCCCTGCCGGGTCAGGTTCTCAGAGCGGGTCTCCGGCGGCGGCGACGGGGGCCGGGCCGCGCGTGACCCGCCGCAGTCACGCCGTTCTTAATCACTAGTAGCTGGTGCTCCAGGCTGGCGGCGCTCACCTTTCTCCTAGCCGGGTGACCCAGGGGATTTATTTTATGTTGGCTTTCTCTGAAATGCCAAAGCCACCCGATTATTCAGAGCTGAGTGACTCTTTAACGCTTGCCGTGGGAACAGGAAGATTTTCGGGACCATTGTAAGTGCTTAGGAGTTACTGTCTTAACTTGGACCCTAATTGTATTTTCTTTTTTAATTTGAAGGCACAGAGCATGGAGAATGATGAACTTCCGTCAGCGGATGGGATGGATTGGAGTGGGATTGTATCTGTTAGCCAGTGCAGCAGCATTTTACTATGTTTTTGAAATCAGTGAGACTTACAACAGGCTGGCCTTGGAACACATTCAACAGCACCCTGAGGAGCCCCTTGAAGGAACCACATGGACACACTCCTTGAAAGCTCAATTACTCTCCTTGCCTTTTTGGGTGTGGACAGTTATTTTTCTGGTACCTTACTTACAGATGTTTTTGTTCCTATACTCTTGTACAAGAGCTGATCCCAAAACAGTGGGCTACTGTATCATCCCTATATGCTTGGCAGTTATTTGCAATCGCCACCAGGCATTTGTCAAGGCTTCTAATCAGATCAGCAGACTACAACTGATTGACACGTAAAATCAGTCACCGTTTTTTCCCTACGATTACAAAACTGCCAGTCCTATATGGAGTCTGATCACAAGACTGCAGTTTCTTCACAGATCTCAGGAAGTTGTCGTGGGGCAGAGGCTTTTTAAAAACATGTGATTAGGGAGCTATCTTTATCTGAATAATAACGAATTTTTAGGTAAAACCTGAGATAGAGTACTACAAAATCATGTTGATGACTTCAGATTTTGGAAGTTAAATCATGTCTGTTATTTGCATTCTTTAGAAACTTGACTAAGTACCTGAATTCATATTTCTATTCTACTGTGCAACATAGTGATGATTCAGAAATTTTTCCTTTGGGGAAAAAAATGAATATGAACATTTCCATTGTGTTAAGTGTAAAAAGGTCCAGACATGATCATAAAATTTAAATTTTATACAATTACTTGGCTTGCTTTAAAATTCTTCACACTTAAAACACCGATTCATTCTATTGCAGCTAAGCCAGCTGTCTAGACTTGCTGTCAGCTTATGAGGCATTGCTAAAAAATTATTGAGGAAATGGCTGTCTTGATAAGCAGAATTTGTTCTTCCTCTTGGTAATGGCTAAATTATTATTAATGCTTTTAATGGTTTTATTTTTTATATTTTTCTTTTTTGTGGAGAATGGGGTCTCGCTATGTTGCCCAGGCAGGTCTCGAACTCCTGGGCTCAAGCTTTCCTCCTCTCTCTGGCTCCCTAAGTGCTAGGATTACAGGTGTGAGCTACCATGCCCAGCTATTTTTAATTAAAAAAATTTTTTTTTTCCATGACTTGTGACACAGTCTCAGAAGGCCCTGAGAACGTACGCTCCAATGCTACTGATTTAGAAAACTATCTGGGAAGAAACTAAGTGTTAAATGTTGAAAGGCTAGAAATAACTTACAAATAGAAGATGGAAACAATGTGTTCAATGAAAATCTAGCAGGTTATTTATTATTTATTTAAATTATTATTATTATTTTTGAGACGGAGCCTTGCTTTGTCACCCAGGATGGAGTGCAGTGGTGCAGTCTTGGCTCACTGGAACCTTCGGCTCACTGCAACCTCCACCTCTCGGGTTTAAGCGATTCTCTTGCCTCAGCCTCCTGAGTAGCTGGGATTACAGGTGACCACCACCATGCCTGGCTGATTTTTGTTATTTTAGTAGAGACAGGGTTGCAGCATGTTGGCCAGGCTGGTCTCAAACTCCTCACCTAACTAAGGTAATCCACTTGCGTCAGCCTCCCAAAGGCCTGGGATTACAGGCATGAGCCACCATGCCTAGCTGTATTTATTTATGTTATTTATTTTGAGATGGAGTCTTGCTCTGTAGCCCAGACTGGTGTGCAGAAGTGCGATCTCAGCTCACTGCAACCTCCACCTCCCAGGTTCATGCTATTCTCCTGCCTCAGACTCCCGAGTAGCTGGGATTACAGGCACCCACCACCATGCCTGGCTAATTTTTGTATTTTTAGTAGAGACGGGGTTTCACCATGTTGTCCAGGCTGGTCCCGAACTCCTGACCTCAAGTGATACACCTCAGCCTCCCAAAGTACTAGGATAACAGGCATGAGCCACCATGGCCAGCCTATAGCAGGTAATTTAGTCCAGTCCTTATCAGATGCATGAGACCCCTCTAAAAGATGCTATCAAGTCATAATCTTTCTGATTTTCTTTTCTGGCCCAAGGTCAGGTCATCAGGCAGTAGGTTAATTACATGAAGATGTGTTCCTGTACCTTCTCCTTTGCATTTGTACTACCTCACATCTGGTACTAATACAAATAACTAAAACATGGACACAGTAGCATTTCTTTTCTGCATGAGATCAA